ACTGTAAAACGTAAATAACTAGAGGGACCGATTTCCTGGGCTGTTACGAGAAGGAAGAGGAGCTGGGAAAGACCTCAACAAACTGCAGCACTTAGCGTTATTACAGAAGCTATGATGGATCCCCGGGCTCCGCCTCCGGTCACACCGCCGGGAAAACTGAGGCCCGCCTGTGTCCCCGGAACCCCGCCCCCGAGCCCCGAGTGCCCAGACTCTGAGACCCCGGCGCAGAGTGATACTGACCCGACAGTCCTCGACGCGGCAAGTTCCGTTTGTAGTCGATGGGCCCATAGCCCCCCGGCGGAGGCATGTCCTGCTTCACCTTTGACGCCGCCATACTCGCAGTATCCCACACTTCCGGTCCCGGGCGGAAGTGACTTACTGCCACCGCCATGATGAGTGTGGCGGAAGCACTTGAGATGGTCCGCGGCACGGCTAGGAAGTCCCGGACAGTAGTGTAACTATCCGACCGCGCGGGAAAGCTCTGGCGGCGGACCCTGGGTAGGAATGCGCTGCCGGGCTGCAGCTGAGGGGTCTTTACTCCTCTTTTGCCCAGACAGGGCGTGACTCGCCTTGGTTCTTGCATTATAGGCCCTCGCGTTCACCTTGCCTCTGGGGTGTTGCGCAGGCCAGTCAGAAACTCCGAGCTCTCAAAGGAGCCAGGTGCCCCAGTTAAGGCCCCTTTTCCCGTTTTCGCCCCGTCTAGGGACTCTACGCGAAGCCCAGGGCTCCACGTAGTCACGGGCTGGGTACATGATGTTGGGGGGCAGCTGCTGCTCGAAGTCGGACTCACCCCAATCCCTGGAACGGATTCTGCTCCCTGGTGGTGATGGGTATCCCTTGCTAGTGGCCTCTCATCGGAAACTGACCATTCAGGATGATTATGAGTCACAAAGCAGGGAGGCTAGGGTGGCCCCGGGGCGGGGTCCCGGACCCCCACCCTAAGGCGGAGTGACGCCCGCAGTCACTTCACAAGGCAAAAATTGTTACGGGGCAATAAAAGGCACAACAGCGGCCAATGTCTGGCAGTGGGCACATGGGGGTGCGGGGGTGTAGGTGCCAAGCGCCATGGCTTAGACCCGAGATTGGAGTCCGGCCGCCCCCCGACAGCAGCCGCCTCCTGCCCCCCGTGCGCCCTAGGCGCCACCATGTCGGGAGACAAACTTCTGAGCGAACTCGGTTATAAGCTGGGCCGCACAATTGGAGAGGGCAGCTACTCCAAGGTGAAGGTGGCCACATCCAAGAAGTACAAGGGTACCGTGGCCATCAAGGTGGTGGACCGGCGGCGAGCGCCCCCGGACTTCGTCAACAAGTTCCTGCCGCGAGAGCTGTCCATCCTGCGGGGCGTGCGACACCCGCACATCGTGCACGTCTTCGAGTTCATCGAGGTGTGCAACGGGAAACTGTACATCGTGATGGAAGCGGCCGCCACCGACCTGCTGCAAGCCGTGCAGCGCAACGGGCGCATCCCCGGAGTTCAGGCGCGCGACCTCTTTGCGCAGATCGCCGGCGCCGTGCGCTACCTGCACGATCATCACCTGGTGCACCGCGACCTCAAGTGCGAAAACGTGCTGCTGAGCCCGGACGAGCGCCGCGTCAAGCTCACCGACTTCGGCTTCGGCCGCCAGGCCCATGGCTACCCAGACCTGAGCACCACCTACTGCGGCTCAGCCGCCTACGCGTCACCCGAGGTGCTCCTGGGCATCCCCTACGACCCCAAGAAGTACGATGTGTGGAGCATGGGCGTCGTGCTCTACGTCATGGTCACCGGGTGCATGCCCTTCGACGACTCGGACATCGCCGGCCTGCCCCGGCGCCAGAAACGCGGCGTGCTCTATCCCGAAGGCCTCGAGCTGTCCGAGCGCTGCAAGGCCCTGATCGCCGAGCTGCTGCAGTTCAGCCCGTCCGCCAGGCCCTCCGCGGGCCAGGTAGCGCGCAACTGCTGGCTGCGCGCCGGGGACTCCGGCTAGAAGCCGGGTGGTTCCAGCCATTCCTGCAGCCAAGGGCACTGGGCCAGGGCGGCGCACGCGCAAGAGGCGCGCTTCGAGGGAATATGCGAAGCTGCCGCGTGCTGCTGCACATGCGCTTTTTCCCTTCCGCTTCCCTCCCTTTCTTCCCACGGGGGAGTCCGCAGTTGCCCTTGTTCGGAATCCACGTTCCCCGCGATCCCGGGAGCTGGAGGCGCATGCGCATCCGCGATTCCCTGCGACCAGGCCCCGAGAGGGCGAGACCAGAGGGGACGGAAGCATTGCGCCTGCGCGGAACTCTCAGCCTCTGCGCGGAGGGCGTCCCTTCCCAACCAGCCGTGGGTGCCAGGTTCCCGGTTGGAACCTGCAATAAACTCGCTGTTCCTCGCACCTGGCTCTAACGGTGGCCCCCATTTGCGGAC